TGGCACCCGTCCATGAGGCCTTGCAGAGGGGACACGAGATAAGCCACGAAAACCCACTACCACAGGACTGTGGGCTGCATGCTCTTGTCCCTCAGAGCCTGACTGGCCCCATGTGGCCGAGCCAGGGACCACATGCGTCCCTTGACTGCGGGCCCAGTCAGCGCTGCCTGCGGGCTCTTGCAGAAGAAACAGCCCTGCGGTTGATCCTATCTCCAACCCCAGGCCGGGAGCTCGTCAGAGGCCACCTGGAGCTGTGGAGGTGGCAATCAGGCCAACCGCCTCAGTATCTCAGGACAGAGTGGTGCTCGGGATGACAGGAGCAGCACCAAACCCGCATGGGTCTGTCCCTACCTGGTGACGCAAGCCAGTGCATGCCTCAGGTGTCTGTTTCCTAAAAAGGCAGGTGTCGCCTCGGCCCTTCTGGTCTCCGTGAGTCAGCCTCCTCCAGGGCCCTCCCAGGTCTTTTGTGTCTGGTGTCTCTCACAGGGTGCAACGTCCTCAGGGCGTGTCCGCGCTGTGGCCTGGGTAGAGCCTTGCTCCTTTCATGGCTGGGTCGTGTTCTGGCGTGTGGAGGGCCGCGCTGGTTCGTCCCTCACCTGTTGATGCGTATGTAGGATTTTGCCGTCTTTTGGCTGTTGTGAATTGTGCGTCTGTGAGCATTTGTGTACCAGTTCCTGTGCCTTTCCCATTCTCCTGGGTGTGTATCTAGGAAGTGCTGGGTCATGTGGTGACTGTGGGTTTCTCTTGCGTAGACATAACTTTATCATCACTTAACATTAGTAGCAGAACGGGACTAAGCTTTCATCACTGACAGACTCTGTGTTTAACGATTGAGGAACTTACCTGCCAAAGAAGTCACCAGGGACTGGGGAGAGGGATGGGGAGTGAGTGTTCCATGGCGACAGAGTTTCAGTTTGGGAAGATGAGAAAGTTCTAGAGATGACCGTGGTGGTGGCTACACAACCACGGGAATGTGATTAACACCACTGAACTGTACGCTTTTTTTTTTTTTGAGACAGAGTCCCGCTCTGTCACCCAGGCAGGAGTGCAGCGGCACGATCTCAGCTCACTGCAGCCTTCACCTCCCGGGTTCAAGCGCTCCTCCTGCCTCAGCCTCCTGAGTAGCTGGGATTACAGGCATGTGCCATCACACCCAGCTAATTTTTGTATTTTTAGTAGAGACGGGGTTTCACCACGTTGGCCAGGCTGGTCTCAAATTCCTGACCTCGTGATCCACCCGCCTCGGCCTCCCGAACTGTTGGGATTACAGGCGTGAGCCACCGTGCCTGGCCAGAACTGCACACTTAAACGTGTTCGAGATGGTAAACTTTAGGTAAATTTTTTCACTTTTTTTTTTTTTTTTTCCCCACTCACCTCTCCTGCCCTTCCCGCTGCAGGCTAACCTTGCCGCGGGCCGAGCCCTGCCTCGCCATGGACCAGGACTATGAGCGGCGCCTGCTTCGCCAGATCGTCATCCAGAATGAGAACACGATGCCACGCGTGAGTGCCCCCGCCCTGCCCACCACTGTGGCCTGAGAGCAAGCCCTCTGCTGATGCCCTTCAGGTCACAGAGATGCGGCGGACCCTGACGCCTGCCAGCTCCCCAGTGTCCTCGCCCAGCAAGCACGGAGACCGCTTCATCCCCTCCAGAGCCGGAGCCAACTGGAGCGTGAACTTCCACAGGATTAACGTGAGGGGCTGGCTGGGCAGGAGATGGGACCCCGACCCCTCCCTCTCTGCTCTCCTGCCTGCAGGAGAATGAGAAGTCTCCCAGTCAGAACCGGAAAGCCAAGGACGCCACCTCAGACAACGGCAAAGGTTAGGGTCCCAGCCCATCCGCCCTGCAGGCCTTGCCCCGCCTCACTGTGCTTGGTGCCCGCAGACGGCCTGGCCTACTCTGCCCTGCTCAAGAATGAGCTGCTGGGTGCCGGCATCGAGAAGGTGCAGGACCCGCAGACTGAGGACCGCAGGCTGCAGCCCTCCACGCCTGAGAAGAAGGGTCTGTTCACGGTAAGCCTGCGGCACCCCCCACCCGGGAGCTGTGCGCTCAGCTGGCATGTCCCCCGCTCCACAGTATTCCCTTAGCACCAAGCGCTCCAGCCCCGATGACGGCAACGATGTGTCTCCCTACTCCCTGTCTCCCGTCAGCAACAAGAGGTGGGTCCCAGCTTCCTCCGCAGCCCTCCCTAGGCTCACGGATGCCACGTGGCCGCCTCTGCAGCCAGAAGCTGCTCCGGTCCCCCCGGAAACCCACCCGCAAGATCTCCAAGATCCCCTTCAAGGTGCTGGACGCGCCCGAGCTGCAGGACGACTTCTACCTCAATCTGGTGGACTGGTCGTCCCTCAATGTGCTCAGCGTGGGGCTAGGCACCTGCGTGTACCTGTGGAGTGCCTGTACCAGCCAGGTGGGTGCTGCGTGGGGTGTGCATGTGCATGGGCGGCAAAGCTCACACTGACCTCTGCCTCCAGGTGACGCGGCTCTGTGACCTCTCAGTGGAAGGGGACTCAGTGACCTCCGTGGGCTGGTCTGAGCGGGTGAGTGCAGAGGGCTTGGCCCCCACCTGGGACACCGGTGCTCTGCCCATGCCTTCCATCCTAGGGGAACCTGGTGGCGGTGGGCACACACAAGGGCTTCGTGCAGATCTGGGACGCAGCCGCAGGGAAGAAGCTGTCCATGTTGGAGGGCCACACGGCACGCGTCGGTGAGGAGCCCGGGTCCCATGGCTGGTGAGCTGAGGCTCACCCCCGCTTCCACCTGGCCTCCAGGGGCGCTGGCCTGGAATGCTGAGCAGCTGTCGTCCGGGAGCCGCGACCGCATGATCCTGCAGAGGGACATCCGCACCCCGCCACTGCAGTCGGAGCGGCGGCTGCAGGGCCACCGGCAGGAGGTGTGCGGGCTCAAGTGGTCCACAGACCACCAGCTCCTCGCCTCGGGGGGCAACGACAACAAGGTACCCCCGCCCAGAGCCTGGGCTTCCCCTTCACAGCCCCGGCCTCACAGCCCCTGTCCCCCAGCTGCTGGTCTGGAATCACTCGAGCCTGAGCCCCGTGCAGCAGTACACGGAGCACCTGGCGGCCGTGAAGGCCATCGCCTGGTCCCCACATCAGCACGGGCTGCTGGCCTCGGGGGGCGGCACAGCTGACCGCTGTATCCGCTTCTGGAACACGCTGACAGGACAACCACTGCAGTGTATCGACACGGGCTCCCAAGTGTGCAATCTGGCCTGGTCCAAGCACGCCAACGAGCTGGTGAGCACGGGCGGCCCGGCCTCCCACCAGGCTCACCGACCGCAGCGCCCCCTCCGCCCTCCAGGTGAGCACGCACGGCTACTCACAGAACCAGATCCTTGTCTGGAAGTACCCCTCCCTGACCCAGGTGGCCAAGCTGACCGGGCACTCCTACCGCGTGCTGTACCTGGTGAGTTCACGCCAGGCACTTCAAGGTGCCCCAGAGACATGGGGTGCTTCCCTCCTGTCCACAGGCAATGTCCCCTGATGGGGAGGCCATCGTCACTGGTGCTGGAGACGAGACCCTGAGGTTCTGGAACGTCTTTAGCAAAACCCGTTCGACAAAGGTAAAGTGGGTCGGTATCAGCGCCACTCGCCCCCGCCCCAGTCAGCGCATCTGCCATCCCCATGTGTCTGCAGGAGTCTGTGTCTGTGCTCAACCTCTTCACCAGGATCCGGTAAACCTGCCGGGCAGGACCGTGCCACACCAGCTGTCCAGAGTCGGAGGACCCCAGCTCCTCAGCTTGCATGGACTCTGCCTTCCCAGCGCTTGTCCCCCGAGGAAGGCGGCTGGGCGGGCGGGGAGCTGGGCCTGGAGGATCCTGGAGTCTCATTAAATGCCTGATTGTGAACCATGTCCACCAGTATCTGGGGTGGGCACGTGGTCGGGGACCCTCAGCAGCAGGGGCTCTGTCTCCCTTCCCAAAGGGCGAGAACCACATTGGACGGTCCCGGCTCAGACCGTCTGTACTCAGAGCGACGGATGCCCCCTGGGACCCTCACTGCCTCCGTCTGTTCATCACCTGCCCACCGGAGCCGCATGCTCTTCCTGGAACTGCCCACGTCTGCACAGAACAGACCACCAGACGCCAGGGCTGATTGGTGGGGGCCTGAGACCCCGGTTGCCCATTCATGGCTGCACCCCACCATGTCAAACCCAAGACCAGCCCCAAGGCCAGACCAAGGCATGTAGGCCTGGGCAGGTGGCTCGGGGCCACTGGCGGAGCCAGCCTGTGGATCCAAGAGACAGTCCCCACCTGGGCTTCACGGCATCCTTGCAGCCACCTCTGCTGTCACTGCTCGAAGCAGCAGTCTCTCTGGAAGCATCTGTGTCATGGCCATCGCCCGGCGGTCAGTGGGCTTCAGATGGGCCTGTGCATCCTGGCCAAGCGTCACCCTCACACTGGAGGAGGATGTCTGCTCTGGACTTATCACCCCAGGAGAACTGAACCCGGACCTGCTCACTGCCCTGGCTGGAGAGGAGCACAACAGATGCCACGTCTTCGTGCATTCGCCAACACGTGCCCTCACAGGGCCAGCGTCCTCCTTCCCTGCGCAAGACTTGCGTCCCCCATGCCTGCTGGGTGGCTGGGTCCTGTGGAGGCCAGCAGCGGTGTGGCCCCCGCCCCCAGGCTGCCTGTGTCTTCACCTGTCCTGTCCACCAGCGCCAACAGCCGTGGGGAAGCCAAGGAGACCCAAGGGGTCCAGGAGGTGGGCGCCCTCCATCCTTCGAGAAGCTTCCCAGGCTCCTCTGCTTCTCTGTCTCATGCTCCCAGGCTGCACAGCAGGCAGGGAGGGAGGCAAGGCAGGGGAGTGGGGCCTGAGCTGAGCACTGCCCCCTCACCCCCCCACCACCCCTTCCCATTTCATCGGTGGGGACGTGGAGAGGGTGGGGCGGGCTGGGGTTGGAGGGTCCCACCCACCACCCTGCTGTGCTTGGGAACCCCCACTCCCCACTCCCCACATCCCAACATCCTGGTGTCTGTCCCCAGTGGGGTTGGCGTGCATGTGTACATATGTATTTGTGACTTTTCTTTGGATTTGTTTTGTGTTTTTGTTGACTAGTCCTGGAAATGTTTGAGGCTAGACGGGGAGGGGCCAGGACCCACCCACTGCTCCTGGGGGATGAGGTCCTGGTTTTAAAGCCCCGTCATTTCAAGCGGGTCGATCTTCCACATTCACTGGAGAGACTCTCCCCACCTCTGTCTGGGTGGGGCGCGGACCCCTCACTGTGCGCCTGTGCAGGGGGTGCTGGTGCACGTGGCAGTGTGGATTTCCAGTGGTCACGGTCTTACTGTTTCAAGGTTTTTAAATAAGAAAACCAACCCTGCCTTCGCCCATGCCCGCCCCTGCCCGCAGTTGCCAAAGAGCCGCCTTGTCGCTGTGGGCGTCAGGGCTTGGCTGGCTCAGTGCACAACCCACAGTGGCCTTCAGAGGCTCCTCCTGGGACTGGGAACCGCCGCAGGGCCAGGCGGACGGCGTGAGGTTTGTGTTGGGGCTGGTTCTGCCCATGCTAGGGGGTGGGGGAGCTCCCAGGACAGACCAGCCTTGTTTCTCATGTAATGCAGTGACGCTGTCATTAAACACGTGGATTCATGTGTGGCCGGGACTGGCTGGCTCTAGGTCCCCGGCTCGGGTGGGGTCACACGGTCCTGCCCTAGAGTCCCCATCTGGCCCTGGAGCTGCAGAAGCAGCTTCTGAGGGGCTTCCCAGGCCTGCATTTCACAGATGGGGAGCTCAGCCCTCGAAGGCCGCAGAGACGCCTCCCAGGCCCGTCTGCCAGGGCGCCGGCCACAATCCTGCAGGGCCAAGGACTGGACTCCAGGCAAGTCCCTGCGCTCCAGCTGGACGGCCCTGTTCCAGGGAGGAGGTGCTCGGTTGACACCATCAGGGAGGGAGGGTGGGCACTGCTGGGCTGAGTTCACCCCCAGGGCTGGCCAGATGGGGCCAGGAGGGACAGAGCAAGGGGGGTGAAGGCCGTGGTGGGAGGGTCCCATGATGATGGGCCAGGGCTCGTGTAGAAATGGGGGAATTGGTTCCCCATGGCCCAGGACAGCTGAGAGGAGGTGGAGGGGCCCCAGGGGAGTGTACGTCAGGCTTTGCGGGGCACGGGGGCCACTCAGCAGCGCTGGGGCAGGTGCCTCTGCTGTCAGCTCCACCCGACAGGCAGACGAAGGCCAGTGGGGCCATCGCTTCCTGGGGCGACCCTGGCAGTGGTTGGGAGACGCCCAGATGGAGGGGGAGGCTGACCAAGGGCCCCGCAGGGCGGGCTGCAACTTTTCTGTTGATCCTGGAATGTAGCTGGTGCAGTGAGAGGGAAAGAGAATTGAAAAACTCAGGCTGCCATAGGTTCTGCGATGAGAGGTGCAGGAGGCAGGAGCCTGGCCCAGGGGGTGCTGGTGCCTCCCCGGGGTCTGGGCGGAGAGAACAGGAGGAATGGCTGGGAAGTGGCTGAGGGAGCCAGGAGGCCGGGGGGCCGGGGGCTGCAGGGGAGGCTGTGGGGGTCCTGGCAGCCAGGAGGCCCCAGGTGGTTTTGAGGCTCGCTCTTGCGCGGTGCCTGAGAAGAGGGTGAAGGAGCTGGGGCAGGCCCCATCCTGGGCATTGGAGATGATGAAACCGAGCAGACCTGGCCCATGTGGAGCTGGCATGGGGGACACAGCCCAGAGACAGAGAAGCTTATGAGGAAGTGAGGAGGTGGCGTCACAAGGGTGGGGAGGGGGCCTTGGGGAAGGGCGGCCTTGGATCAGAGGCTCACCACAAGCCTGGCATTTCAGCCAGGGCTGGAGAAGGCAGGGACGCCTGGGTGAGAGGCAAAGGGCACAGCCATGCAAAGGCCCTGGGGCAGGACGGCACCTGGTATGCGGGAGGAACAGAGTGAGGAGAGGAGGGCAGGGCGTGCAGGGCCTTGTGGGCCTCAGGGAGGACTTGGGCACCTACGCCGAGGGAGTGGAGCTCCTGGGTGCGTGTCCAGATGGGAAAGGCAGGGTCGTATCTGTGGGGACCTGACAAGGGCAGGGGAAGCGGAGACCAGGGTGCAGGCTCCGCCCCCACCCAAGGCCGGGCCCAGCCAGAGGAGGGGCAGGGCAGGGCAGGAGGTTTCTGGATGTTTGTTGGGTTTGGTTTGGTTTTGTTTTGTTTTGTTTATTGTGGTAAAATACAAAATCTACCGTCTTACAGTGAGGTGGCGTTCAGTACCTTCACCACGCCGTGCA